GCCTCCCTTCCCTCTTCTGAGAGAGACAGCGGACAATTTCAGCACAGAAGGCCGTGCACGTTTGCTTGGAAATCTAGGTCATGACCTTGACTTTGGGAAAGCCAGGGTAGCCTACCTGAAACTGTCCAATCCCCCAGCATCGTGGACACGTCCCCAAGTCCCTCAAGATGTCTGTTCTGGTCTGAGCCGTCCGTAGTAGTGTCCAGGGAAAGCAGGGGTAGCTCAAAAATTTCTGTCAAGAGTTTTAGTGCTGCAAGCCTGGTTGGGACAGGGCGGTGGAGGGCTGGAAATACTGTTTTTGACTTTGAATTTGATTTTATAATGTATTAGATGGATAGATAGATGCGAAATGGAATTGTTAACATGTATGTGGAGGGGCGGGAAGAGTTTCTGGAAAGCCCCATCCCTGAGTGCCTACTCCTGAGTGGGAAAAACCCCTGCACGGGCTGGGAGCGCTCCCTAATTCGTCCAGAAGTAAAATCGCATGGCCTGTGTTCCAAAAATGCCGCCACTCAGGATGTCAAGTCTGCACGTTTGCAGCTTTGAGAGCCGAGCCCCAGGCAGAGGCACCGCGCAGGCCTGGATGTACAGGACTCGGCCCTGTGCAGGGCTGGCCAGGGTGAGCAGGGTTGGAGCTGGCGGGGCGGGGAGGGGCGGGGCCATCTGGGAGGGGCTGCGGCGGTGGGCGGGGTTAGAGGGCGGGTTTGAAGCCGGCAGGGTGGGGAAAGGCGGGGCTGGAGGGGAGGGGTCTCAGAGGCGGGCGGGGTTAGAGAGCTGGATTGAAGCCGGCGGGACGGGGAGAGGCGGGGCTTGGTGGGGAGGGACGAAGAGGTGGGCGGGGTTCAAGCCCGTGGGGCAGGGCGGGGCCGGCGGGCAGGGCGGGGCCGGCGGGCTGGGCGCGGACGGTGAGGGGCGGGGATGGAGGGCGGGGCGGGACGGAGGGCGGGGAGGGGGCGGGACGGAGGGCGGGACGGGGCGCGGGCGGGGCGGGGCGGGGCGTAGCGCCCGGGCTCCGACTCCAAGCAGTACGGCGGGAGGCACTAGAGGGAGCTGCGGCCGCTCCGGCCCGGCCCCGAGCACCGCCTCCCCAGCCAGCGCCGCCGCGATGGCGGAGGACAGCGAGTCTGCGGCCAGCCAGCAGAGCCTGGAACTGGACGACCAGGACACGTGCGGGATAGACGGGGACAATGAGGAGGAGACGGAGCACGCCAAAGGGTAGGGGCGGCGCGCTGGCGCACCGGGCGCGAGTCTCCTGATCTTTCTTCTCCTCTTCTCTAAGTTCAAGGTCAGCCCAAATGTCCTTTCTTTCATGAAGCCTTCCGCAGCCACTATGACCAAAGGCGCTGACCCCTGCCGGAAGCCCTGTAGCTCTTAGTGAGTGTATCTTTCCCGTGACATCTTTCCCAGTTGCTCTCACCTCATCTCCCCAGCCCTCTGCTCGGGAAGACCCTCATTCTCCTGCCCCAAGCTGTGGCTCCTAGAGGTGAGTTCCTTGTCCACAATCACAAATGGGAGGGTTGGTTTCACCATCTTTGCATTTCCTGCAGAAGTCCTGGAGGGTATTTGGGAGCCAAAAAGAAAAAGAAGAAACAGAAGAGAAAAAAGGAGAAACCAAATTCCGGAGGCACCAAGTCAGACTCGGCATCTGATTCCCAGGAGATTAAAATTCAGCAGCCTTCGAAAGTGAGAGCTCTGTTTTATTTTTTCCTCTGTGTTTTTCTGGGTGTCTGTCTAATTACCTGAATAGCACAACACCATCTGGCAGCAGATTTCAGCGGGAGCAGCCATGGGTAAGTCTCTCGTTGACTTTGAATTAAACCAGCTCATATTCTGTGTCTGTCTTTGCTGTCGTAGAATCCCAGTGTTCCAATGCAGAAGTTGCAGGATATCCAGAGAGCAATGGAGCTGCTATCCGCATGCCAGGGCCCAGCCAGGAACATTGATGAGGCTGCAAAGCACAGATACCAGTTTTGGGACACACAACCGGTACCAAAACTAGGTAAGTTTTTCTGCTTTTCTCTTTTTTTCCCCCCTTTCTTTTTTCTCTTTCTCTCCCTGTTCAGATGAAGTCATAACATCTCATGGTGCAATTGAACCAGATAAAGACAACGTACGCCAAGAACCGTATTCTTTGCCACAGGGTTTTATGTGGGACACTTTAGACTTGAGTGATGCCGAAGTGGTGAGTGAGTAAAAACCTCTTAAATTCAACTCACCATGGATAGGACACTTGTTTTATCTTATAGCTCAAGGAGTTATACACGTTGTTAAATGAGAATTACGTAGAAGATGATGACAATATGTTCCGATTTGACTATTCACCCGAGTTCCTGTTGTGGTAAGTCTCATCGATCACAGATGTCGTGGATAGGTGCCTGTTTTCTTGTCTACCGTGACCTCAGGGCTCTGCGTCCACCAGGCTGGCTCCTGCAGTGGCACTGTGGGGTCAGAGTGTCTTCAAATAAAAAACTGGTCGGGTTCATAAGTGCCATCCCAGCAAACATTCGGATTTATGACAGGTACATGTTTAAGCTCGTCCATGCGGTTTTTAGACTCTTAATCTTCACCATCTTTATTTCTTAGTGTGAAGAAGATGGTAGAAATCAACTTTCTTTGTGTTCATAAGAAGTTGAGATCGAAACGGGTAGCCCCAGTGCTAATCCGAGAGATCACTAGAAGAGTGAACCTGGAAGGGATCTTCCAGGCTGTGTACACCGCGGGAGTGGTTCTTCCTAAGCCCATAGCCACATGCAGGTACCAGTACCATATTTCTACCTCAGGTCCTCAATTTGATTTTAAAACCTTTATTGTATTCCAGATACTGGCATCGATCACTAAACCCCAGAAAATTGGTAGAAGTGAAATTTTCTCACTTGAGTAGAAATATGACTTTACAGAGAACAATGAAGCTATACAGACTTCCAGATGTAAGTAAGAATGATTTGCAGTTTTTTGAAGCTTCTGGATTTGTTTTGTTTCCCCTCCAACAAGGTTACAAAGACTTCAGGTTTGAGACCAATGGAACCAAAAGATATCAAATCAGTTCGAGAATTAATCAACACTTACCTGAAGCAGTTTCATCTGGCTCCAGTGATGGATGAAGAGGAAGTAGCCCACTGGTTCCTCCCCCGGGAGCACATTATTGACACGTTTGTAGTGGAGGTAAAGACAAGGTGATAAACATAAAGCTTCTCAGATCTCTGTCTGACAGCACTTTTGCTCCTAGAGCCCCAACGGTAAACTGACTGATTTCCTGAGCTTCTATACGCTCCCCTCCACGGTGATGCACCACCCTGCTCACAAGAGCCTCAAAGCCGCCTACTCATTCTACAACATCCACACAGAGACGCCCCTGCTGGACCTCATGAGCGACGCGCTCATCCTGGCTAAATCGGTAAGCCACTCCTTCCTGTTCACGCCGTTTGGTTTTAAATTTTAAATCTTTTTTAAATTGGCAGAAAGGATTTGATGTATTCAATGCACTGGATTTGATGGAAAATAAGACATTCTTGGAAAAACTCAAGTTTGGTATAGGAGATGGCAATTTGCAGTATTACCTGTACAATTGGAGGTGTCCAGGTACAGATTCTGAAAAGGTAAGTGAAATGGATATAGCCCTTGTAAACTCTTCTTACTATTCCATTTCTTCCCTCCCTTCAGGTTGGACTAGTACTACAATAGATGGATATTTTTATTTCTAGAACTCTGACATCATCATTTGTTAATATTTAATGATTTCTGGAACTGCCATTCCAAAGAAGAATAAAAGCACAACTCAAGTGAAATTGAAGTAGTCGATAATCAGAAAAGATGACAAAAGTCCACATGTGACATTTGTACGTTTCTAGCTAGAATGTTAAACTTCATCCTTTTTTTACTGTTGACCTATTTGTGGGAGGGATGAAAGGCTACAAAGAGCACATTCTTGTAATTTTCAAATTTTTGCCTGTCTCTTGAAGAGGTATTTTTTCACCCTTAGAAAAGGGACTGTTTTTCTATGGACTAAGTAGAAGTTACAGAGTCATGTAAGAAAATCTTTGCTATTGTGTGGAGAGAAATTGCTGCATTTCTGTTTCTTAAGTGATGGTACATTTGTCCATGTAACAGAACAAAAGATCCATTTGGAAATTTTTTTTACTGGTATCACCTTACATGGTATCACTGGGAACATTTATGGAATCAACACTTCTGTAGCTCAGTGACAGGTGGTGGTTGTTTAAGTGCAGAGCAATATTAAAATGTACTGGTGACTAGTACATGTATTTCTCCATAAGCAGAGTTGCCGAATCAATAAACATGCAAGTTTGTACTTTGATCTTTACCAGGTCAGTGGATTGCTTCAAAAGCAGAGTTTTGTGCAAGCACTCACTGTGCTCTCTGAAAGAGCCTGAGGCCGGGCGTGGTGGCTCACGCCTGTAATCCCAGCACTTTGGGAGGCCAAGGTGGGCAGATCATGAGGTCAGGAGATCGAGACCATTCTGGCCAACATAGTGAAACCCCATCTCTACTAAAAATACAAAAATTAGCCGGGCGTGGTGGCGTGTGCCTGTAGTCCCAGCTGCTTGGGAGGCTGAGGCAGGAGAATCGCTTGAACCTGAGAGGTGAGGTTGCAGTGAGCCGAGATCGAGCCACTGCACTCCAGCCTGGGTGACAGAGCGTGAGACTCCGTCTCAAAAAAAAAAAAAAAGAAAGAGCCTGTACCCGCGACTAACTAGACTTTTCTGCTGTTGTGCAAAGTTCAGTTTCTTCTCAGCAACATCAAGGATATATGAAGAAAAGGAAATAAAAAACTGTAAAGTCAAAAGAGATGCCTGGTGGAACTTATTCGTGCTATCAGGGCATTGATAGTTTGAATGTTTTTATTACTTATGCAAAATTGCACATACTCCTCTATGCTGATTTTATCATGAAAACTGTCATGTGTCATGCTAATGGAAAATGTCTTATTTGTAAATAAGTATTCATAATTTTGTTACTGATGGTGTTTTTAATCTAGAATTTGAAAAACTTTCATGGCTTACAGATGTGTGTTTATATTGCCAATAATCTGCGGGAAAAATAAGATGCTAACCGAGGCCACGTAGCCTGGCCTCAACTCAGATACCACAAAGTAGATGCCTTGGCTGGGTGTGGTGGCTCACGCCTGTAATCCCAGCACTTTGGGAGGCCAAGGCGGGCGAAACATTTGAGGTCAGGGGTTCGAGACCAGCCTGGCCAACATGGTGAAACCCCATCTCTACTAAAAATTCAAAAAGAACTAGCTGGGTGTGGTGGCGGGTGCCTGTAATCCCAGCTGCTAGGAGGCTGAGGCAGGAGAATCACTTGAACCCAGGAGGCGGAAGTTGCAGTGAGCCAAGATCGTGCCACTGCACTCCAGCCTGGGTGACAGTGCAAGACTCCGTCTCAAAAAACAAAAGTAGATACTTTTCCCTGCTTTTACTGGGCCAGTGCCTAGGAAGTTCAGTGCAGAAGTTAATTGTTTTAGACATGATGGCATTTCCTTCAAGTTATGAGTCCAGTGAAACCAATCATATCTTATCCCAGGCAGGGGCCACCAAACTATGGCCTGTGGGCTAAATCCAGCCCATTGCTTATTTTTGTGTAGCCCACAGGCTAAGAATGTTTTTATTTTCTGGAATGGTTGAGGAGAAAAAGCCAAAAAATGACATCATTTTGTGACATGTGCAAATTACACAAAATTCAAATTCCGGTGTCCCTCAATAAGGTTTTATTGGAACATAGCCATACTTTTTTTTTTTTTTTTTTTAGGACAGGGTCTCACTCTATTGTCCAGGCTAGAATACAGTGGCACAGTCAACAGCTCACTGCAGCCCCAAACTCCTGGGTTAAAATGATCCTCCTGCTTCAGCGTCTTTTTGAAGAAAAAGAACTAGCTGGGCGTGCATACCACCACGCCTGGCTAAGTTTTTCATTTTTTGTAGAGACAAGGTCTTGCTATGTTTCCCGTGCTGGTCTTTAACTCCTGGCCTCAAGTGATCCTTCTGCCTTGGCCTCCCAAAGTACTGGGATTATAGACATGAGCCACCACTCTTGGCCACAGCCACTTTCATTTACATATTGCCTATGGCTGCTTCACACTACAAAGCTGAGTTGAGTTGTTGTGACAGATTGTGTGGCCTGCAAAGCCTAAGATATTCACTCTCTGGTCTTTTACAGAAAGTTTGTTGACCTTGGTCACTACGAAGGAGTTGGAACTCTCCTTTCTATAGGTTGCCGTGATTCTAAAGACCAACCCACAGCTGTGACATCCCTGAGACTACCACCAGAGGGCGACTGGGCCCCACAGTAGTACATAATATAGGACCTCTCTTGGAGATAATGGAAGACTTGGAATTTCAGATGGTTCCACCCTAATTGCATTAGCGTTCTTTCTTAACAGGAGAAAGGCTTCAAGAAACAAAACAGTCCTCATTCACTGGAACAGGGTTTGAGATACCAGCATTAAGTAAATGAGATTTTGACTTAACCTGGAGTCAAGGCTCTAATTTAGGACTTTACTTCCCACTCATTTTCATGCCACAAAGTCTATACAAAGTAGGTTTTCAAATAATTGCAGAATCAGCCAGGCACGGTGGCTCACACCTGTAATCCCTGCACTTTGGGAGGCCAAGGTGAGCAGATCACTTGAGGTCAGGAGTCTTGAGACCAGCCTGGCCAACATGGTGAAGCCCTATCTCTACTAAAATTACAAAAACTAGCCGGACATGGGGGTGTGCACCTGTAATCCCAGCTATTCAGGAGGCTGAGGCAGGAGAATCGCTTGAACCCAGGAGGCGGGGTTGCAGTGAGCCGGGATCACACCACTGCACTCCAGCCTGGGCAACAGAGTGAGACTCTATCTCGAAAGTAAAATAAATAACTGCAGCATTGCCAGTTGGAAACTTTGTCATGAGCTTACCTCACGGTGACAGTTACACTGCTCCTTTAAAGAGTCATTTACATAATTTGTTATCAAATTATTAACCACTTTTAAATAGAATAATAACTACATTTGCCTCCATAATTGAAGCAGATTACTAATTAACATTTTCGAGAATTAAACTGCTTGCTTATGAAGTAGCTATTAAAACTAAATTGAAATGCAATGGATAGTTTCTTGTAGATTTAAAACTGCATT